TGTGCAAAATAACAAGACCCCATCTCTACAAAAAAATACAAAACTTAGCTGAGCGTGGTGGTGTGCACCTGTAGTCTCCGCTACACAAGAGGCTGAGGTAGGAGGATCACTTGAGCCCAGGAGGTCGAGGCTGCAGTGAGCTGTGATCATGCCACTGCACTCCAGTCTGGGTGACAGAGTGAGATCCTGTCTCAAAGTTAAAAAAAAAAAAACAAACTGTAGATTTGCCCACTGGCTACTTTAGAGAAATAATAATGCTGAAGTGTACTTTTCTTCAAAAGATGTGTCTATTAATTTTCATTTCAGAGGTTTGGTAACAGAATGGCACTGGTATAGATTTTTACTAGATGATTTTTCCACCTAGAAATAAACTGAGACAAAACATTGCTAGGTGGTTCATGTGACTGGAAATCCAGAGGACAGGTGAAGGTGAAAAGCACCCAGGGCCGATAGAGAGATTCTATAAAGTGGTCCAGAAATAAGAGTTGAAAAACTTAACAGACCCTACGCAGTTTAAATTGATGTTCTTAGCTCAAAGAGGCCTTTTAAAAATAATTGTTATAAGCATCAGAAGATTGCAGCTGAAATGGTTTGAAATCAACTTTAACTAATTTTCCATTCACAAAATATGAGAGGAGGAAGCCAATTGTACTGATTCACTTGAGAAACAGTACAAGGGTTTTCATAGTAGAGAAAGAGGTTGATTTCAGCTCAGACAGATATTTCAAGCTTCAAGGGCCATGTCTAGACTGAGAAGGATTTGCTAACCCCAAAGTCCTATCAAGCAAGGAGTGTAAATGTATTTCAGAGCAGCTCAGGTACTAGAGTTTCTGCAGAACTTAGATGATAAGCAACGACAAAGCCAGCTGCTTCTAGACCCCTGGCTTATGATTTCAGCTTTCCAAATTAAAGACTGTCTCATCAGCACATTTAATAGTAAATCCTCCAAGAGCAGAAGACTCTGAATCAGTGAGGACTGACTGGCATCTGTGAGTGTGTGTGAATGTATGTGTGTGTGTGTGTGTGTGTCTCTGTGTGTGAGAGAGCGAGCGAGCGTGTATGTTCTCATTAGGGGACGATCTATGATTTGACAGCCTCACTGCTGCTGCTCCTGCTGCTGCTTCTGCTTCTGCCGCGGCTGTATGGTTTGTCATTAGTTGGAAAGGGCTGTGAGGGTTTGGAGAAACTGCAGTTTTAAAGACTGAGCACTGCTAAGTGGTCTCCCTCTCAAATAGAGTAGACAAGATTTTCTGCAAGATTAGAAACTTGGAACTATTACCACTTCATCTACCCAGAAAATCAGGCAGCGCTACAGAGGATAAGGTAAGAGAAGAAATTGTCCTCTCTTGAATCTGTGTTAATGAATATGTACTATGACCCTTCACAGGGGGATGGAACTGCTGCAATAAAGGTGGGCGCTGGAAAGAAGATGTTTTGAGAAGTCAGTGTTTCCGAGAAACTTTAAGCTTCTAAAGATGGAAAACGAGACAGTCAGTGAACTGAACCAAACACAGCTTCAGCCACGAGCAGTGGTGGCCTTAGAATACCAGGTGGTCACCATCTTACTTGTACTCATTATTTGTGGCCTGGGCATTGTAGGCAACATCATGGTAGTCCTGGTTGTCATGAGAACCAAGCACATGAGGACCCCCACAAACTGCTACCTGGTGAGCCTGGCAGTAGCTGATCTCATGGTCTTGGTGGCCGCAGGCCTCCCCAACATAACAGACAGTATCTACGGTTCCTGGGTCTATGGCTATGTTGGATGCCTCTGCATTACTTACCTCCAGTATTTGGGAATTAATGCATCCTCTTGTTCAATAACAGCCTTTACCATTGAGAGGTACATAGCAATCTGTCACCCCATCAAAGCCCAGTTTCTCTGCACATTTTCCAGAGCCAAAAAGATTATCATCTTTGTCTGGGCTTTCACATCTCTTTACTGTATGCTCTGGTTCTTCTTGCTGGATCTCAATATTAGCACCTACAAAGATGCTATTGTGATATCCTGTGGCTACAAGATCTCCAGGAATTACTACTCACCTATTTACCTAATGGACTTTGGTGTCTTTTATGTTGTGCCAATGATCCTGGCTACCGTCCTCTATGGATTCATAGCTAGAATCCTTTTCTTAAATCCCATTCCTTCAGATCCTAAAGAAAACTCTAAGACATGGAAAAATGATTCAACCCATCAGAACACAAATCTGAATGTAAATACCTCTAATAGATGTTTCAACAGCACAGTATCTTCAAGGAAGCAGGTAAGCAAAACTGAAACTCCAAGTCAATAGAGTTTGTACAGCATTTCTCTCTATTTCTCCCTAGGTCACCAAGATGCTGGCAGTGGTTGTAATTCTGTTTGCCCTTTTATGGATGCCCTACAGGACTCTAGTGGTTGTCAACTCATTTCTCTCCAGTCCTTTCCAAGAAAATTGGTTTTTGCTCTTTTGCAGAATTTGCATTTATCTCAACAGTGCCATCAACCCGGTGATTTACAATCTCATGTCCCAGAAATTCCGTGCAGCCTTCAGAAAGCTCTGCAACTGCAAGCAGAAGCCAACAGAGAAACCTGCTAACTACAGTGTGGCCCTAAATTACAGCGTCATCAAGGAGTCAGACCATTTCAGCACAGAGCTTGATGATATCACTGTCACTGACACTTACCTGTCTGCCACAAAAGTGTCTTTTGATGACACCTGCTTGGCTTCTGAGGTATCCTTTAGCCAAAGTTGATTCATGAATTAGAAGAAAATGGATGACAAAGAAAATGAGAATCTGTGCAGTCATCAACAAAAGGGAGAACATGGCCAATAGTCATATGTGAAGACAGAGCAGATCAGTCTTTGTCAATGCTCTAACAAATTCTGGCCCTAGATACTTTAACCCATGAGGATGATTCAGACTTTCCTTCTTACAAACTAATATCACTAAAAATGGAGCAGATCTGTGAAATAGCTAAATGATGGAAACTTAAAGTTTAGCCCTTTTCATTTAACTTAAGAAATTCACTATATTTTCTGGACTTATAGAGTTTCAATAAAATCTAGACATCAATTTACATTATTCATAGTAACCTTATCAAATGTCACTTTTCAACTTCCCTAATTTATTTATACATTCGATAATTTGACAACATGCAGATTTTTAAATGTTTGCATTTAGTATTCATTTTAACATAGTACAGGGCTAGTTCATGAATATCTGAAATTAAAGGGAAAAATATTACAGAAACATTTTATTTATTGAGTAAAAATAAGATTTTAGACATACATGTTAACTGTATTTTAAAAGTTGCCATAATGTTTATAAAATTCTGAGATGATTTTTATATCTTAGAAGGTAGATAATCATCACTCAACTTTAATGTAAAATAAACCTCAAAATATCTGAAATTATTAATTAAGGAGAAATGTAGATTTTAAGATAAATCCAACTCTTATCAACTCTTCCAGCCTCCCACATGATGGGTGGAAAAAGGCAAAAGCCCAGATTAAGTAACTGTGAAGATACAAACTAACATACAATTAAATTTGAAAAGTATAGTCAAGACAAAGCAAGTATTTATAATTAGATTTTGCTTCTTCTCTGACGCTTTTAAGCAATAAAATCTTTTTGAACATTCTTGTTTATAAACTACTCAGCCATGTCAAGCAAATCATTCAAGCAAAATCTAGCTGAAAAGTCTGAAACATTCTTAAAAGCTTTGTTGTTATTCTAAGTCAGCCAAAATCCTGGTATCCCTCTTCCAGATAAAGAGCTCCCACTGAGAATTGTAGTCTATGGATTTTACCTTGACTGCAATTGTCTTTCCTTCCTATCTGCTTGTTGTTTGTAGGTTCTTTTTTTGTTTTTCTCAAATGCTAGTGATATTTTGTTTACAGATTCTAAAAGCAATGCAAAATTCTGTTGGCTTTATTTTCAGCAGAGTTAAAACTGATTTCATCATATTATCAGTATGTCATCTTTATATTTATGACTGACATCTGCTATTCCAGTGTTTATTGGAGACTTGTGAATGAATCTGTCCAGGACACTTGTCAGTTCCTACCTGAATCTCTTACCTATTGAGATTTGGCCAACCAGAATCTCCGAGGGCAAAAATTGCCCTTGGTGATGGTTCAGTAGTCATTGATTTTTAATGAGTAGATCAAAAAAGTACCCATACCTTTACATGCCCGTAGGCTGTCATTTTCCCTCTCCAGCCTATATCCCTATTTTATGGACTTTTCTAGAACCTAATCGCTAATGATAATTATGCCTCCCCATCTTCTTAATGAAGAATATACCATTCTTCTGAAACTTGTTTTTACGTGCTGTTTCATGGAGACTATGCTATCCAGAACCTCATTCTAGAGTGCGCTTTTTTTTTTTTGAAAATTGGCCTTATCTACTCCAGCAAGACATTTTTATCCTGTTACTATAACAGTAAATGAATGCAAGCAAATATTTGCAGGAAATACCCTAAAACCCTACCTGCATGACAGTAAGCAATCTATGTTAACTGACTTTTCATTCTGGTATAAATATTAATCTTGGCATCATATAAATAGAGCACCAGAGTGACCCAACCCCAAATCACACAAGCACATGTGTGTTTATAAACACATACCCACATGTTCATAAATTGGTGAAAAAGGGGATTGGAATATACGAGATTTTTTCATTACAGAAAGGACCTAATATCATTGAGCATCGACTATGTCTCAGGTATGCTGGTAGGTAGTCAATCAACATTATCTTCATCACAATTTCACTACAGCTGTAATTTCTCTGATGATTAGACCAGTATTCCTGTGACCTAATTCCTAATTAATAAAAAGTTATGGATTTTGCAGAATGATTATATCAGGTGTTAAAAAATACAATTAGTTTAAC